TTAGGACCAGTAGGAGGCACCAACATCCATGGTGTAACCTACACCAAACCTAACTTTTTTCAGCTTTCATCTTTTCAAAAAAAAAAAAAAGTAAGTCATTAGGGAATTGAAGGTGGTGGGTAAATACGAATACCCTTCTAGTCCCTTGAATCTTACCTATCTGGTACAGTTATGTCCATCCACTTCTTACCCAGAAGCAAAATACCCTTTCTGACTTAACAGTGCTTCACTTCTTAACATTTTTTTGTCTTTAGAAATTATTATTATTCATTCCTGAAGGGATGTAGAGTTGTGGGACAATATAGGTATCATTTTTATAATGATTTATAATTTGGGGTTTCAGTTATTGAAAAGGGAAATGTTAACTGTTATTTTCCCCAAGCATGCTATGAAACTTCAAATAATATAGCTCTAATTATTGAAAGCATAACTTAGACTGCCTTCTGTCCTGTGAAACTCATAAACATTACATGATCTTTTAAAGGAGTCAACTTTTTGTGTGTGTGTAGAGATGGCGTCTCACTTTGTTGCCCAGGCTGGTCTTGAACTCCTGGCTTCAAGTGATCCTCCTGCCGCAGGCTCCCAAAATGCTGTGGGATTATAGGCGTGAGCTACTGCATCCAGCCTGGGGTTAGTTTTTAAGTTTACTTCTGAGTGAGACTAGAGATAAAAGAGAGTGGGGAGAAGGAAATGTAAAGATTTTACATTTGAAACATCAGAGTGCTAAAAATAGAAAAATTAGTCGGGCGTAGTGGCTCCCGCCAGTAAGTCCCAGCTACTTGGGAGGCTGAGGCAGGAGAATTGCTTTAACCTGGGAGGCAGAGGTTGCAGTGAGCAGAGATCGCGCCCTTGCACTCCAGTCTGGGCGACAGAGTGAGACTCTGTCTCAAGCAACAACAACAACAACAACAACAACAACAACAAAAACCGTTACAGTACTTGAGGAATTCCTATTGGAGCCATTATTAGTGTCTTTAAAAACAACTCTTTTTTTCTGTTTTTTTTTTTTTTTTTTTTTTTTTTGAGACAAGGTCATCTATGCTGGAGTGCAGTGGCGTGCTCTCGGCTCACTGCAACCTCCACCTCCCGGGTTCAAGCAATTCTCATCTCACCTTCCTGAGTATCTGGAGTTGCAGCGTGAGCCACTGCGCCTGGCTAATTGTTTTGTATTTTTATTAGAGTTAGGGTTTCACCATGTTTGCCCGGCTGGTCGCAAACTCCCGGCTCCAAGTGATCCGCCCGCCTTGGCCCCCAAAGTGCTGGGCTTGCAGATGTGAGCTACTGTGCGCAGCCTTTATAAACAATTTTGATATATGGTGAAATTTCTCAAAGCTTGCTGATCATAGTGAATTATGCTGATAAGAATGGGAAACAAGATTATTGGGAATAAATTGAAAAATATTAAATAGGTTTTTATGCGTCAAGGGTAAAAAAAATGTGTTTTGAGTAAATGATCTGAAATACAGCATGCTTTTTTGGTAAAAGCTTAGTATAATGTAGGGTGAAGTTAAGGCGTTGGCGATAACCAGAATCATAATTCTCATTTTAAATAATGCTATGCTACATCTGCACAAAATAGATTATGTATATTTTTGGCTGCTGTACCATGAAAATGATGACTAAAACGAGGTCTAGAGAGGGATAGTTTAAAAATGATGGTAGGGCTAGAGATGGAATCCATGATTGAGGAGGACTGTAGATTTTACTTAACTATATTCTTTCTTTTTAATTTATTTTTATTTTATTTTATTTTTTTTGAGACGAAGTCTCGCTCTGTCTCCCAGGCTGGAGTGCAGTGGCGCCATGCCGTCTCACTGCAACCTCCGCATTCCAGATTCAAGTGATTCTTCTGCCTCAGCCTCCCAGGTAGCTGGGGCTACAGGCGCCGGCGCCACCACGCCCGGCTAATTTTTGTATTTTTAGTAGAGACGAAGTTTCACCATGTTAGTCAGGCTGGTCTCGAACTCCTGACCTTGGATCCGCCCCCCTCGGCCTTCCAAAGTGCTGGGATTATAGGCGTGAGCCACAGCACCCGGCCGATTTTACTTAAGTATATTCTTATTGCTTATTACTTCATACTCAAACTGACTTATAAGGTAGAGAAAATCATAATGTGTACCAGATAGTGCTATTTCAGTTTAGAAAATAAATTCATTTTTTATTTCTTGAGATTATTTGAAAGTACATTGTAGAAATGGCACATTTATGGAACTGCTTTATGGCTGTGCCTCTCTTGCAGGGAATTTTGCCTCCCCCTTTCCTTTTCCCAAAAATACTATTAGCTTGCCTAATTTAACCTTTCACTTTTTTTATCCCCATCTTCCCCCACAAAAGAAAGGAATAGAAAAGAAAAATACGAAAGTGAAGAAATAAGAACCTGCTCTAAAGTTATTTCTTGGTCTGGGTTTCTTTATGGATCATCTCTTAATTAGCTTAAAAACATTTGATTGAAACCTATTTTGGAAGTATCTATGGAAAGGTTGGTTCCATTAGTTTGGAATTTAGAATAAATATATGTTACCATAGAGATCTATTTTCCTTTCCCTCTTTTCCTGTCAACCTAAATGTGAAGATTGACAAGAAAAGGAAGCCCACCTGTTTGTGTTACAGTTAGTGTTAGAAATGCCTTTGACCCCATTGTTGTCTCTTTCTTTCTCTGTGCCATGTTTATTTTTTTAATGGCATTAATAATGAAAACAGTCTTGTTTCAAAGCCTCTAGTATAGCACATACTAGAATTAACTCCTACAGGAGTTAATTCTTTTACCTGACAAACATTTATTATCTCCTATGTGTGGCTGTTTTCATTGTCTAATCTGAACTATTTCCTTCCCAGTGAATATGAAAAAAAATTATATTTAAAATTATAGCTGTATATGTTAAATATGAATAAGTTAATTTGTACATATTGTAGTTAGTAAAACTTACATACATTGAAACTTAGCACAATGATAGAATTCAGTTTTCCACGTGATTATTAGCTATTATCTAATCTTATTAGCTATGATTATTAGCTAATAGTTTTATCACTATTAGTATACTCTCTGAACTAAATTTATTTAAGAAGCATTATTAACATCTAGCAAAATTACCTAGGTATTATAAGGGTTTTGAAGAAATGGGGACATTATTTCTAGATTCATAAAATTTAAATTTTGTTGAGATAAAACTAGTAATAATTTAAAACTGTGAAGATGATTTTAGCCCCGTATAAATCCTATACTTTTTTGGGGCATCTATGTTCATTTTTGGTGTAACTGTGTGCCTTATGATCATAGGGATCATTTTGTTTTGGTTTTTGAATACTAGTAGGGTAGACTTTATATCTTTTATGAGTGTCTCCTGGAATACTCAGTGATTTTTGATATTTTGTTTGTTCTTAAGATGAGGTCTGTATGTACGATTTTTCTAGAGTGTCCTTGACAACTAGATTATACTAAAGAGTCATCCATTCTAATTTTACCTTGAAGGTTTTATAGTAAGAAAGGAGAGTATCTATATTAATATACTTGTGATTGATGCAGGTGGAGATATGTTAAAATATGAAGATTGAATTACAAGACAGTGTAGGATGAAAATTCTTAAGATTTTAAATATAGCGTTACATATAATTAAATGTTATTCATTAATTTATACCTATTTGTAGAAACACATATTTGCAGAAAACTTGACAAACTCAAAAAGATCTAAAGAATAGAAAAATCACCTATTATTCTGTCTTCAGAATTAATCATTACCTGAAATACGTCTTTTCATTCTTTTTCCTTGTTATGTTGTAGTGAAATTATCACAAAGAGCAGAGGTACCACTTAGAAATTTTGCTTGCTGAAATTTTTATTGATGAGCTTTCTTCAAATATATCAATTGAAGAGATGAGTCTTCAGATTATGATTTTTATATATTTAAAAATAAAAACTAATGACGGTATTTATACTTACAAAAATGTCTTCTAGTATATAGGGCTTTTTATTCCATTCTTAGAGTAAATGCTGCTAACAGTTGGTGTATATCAAATGTTTGTTTCTTTCTTGAGACTGAGTGCGTGTGTGTGTGTGTTAGAGTATGTTAATATTTGCCACATTATTCTCATTTACTTATGAATGTTCCATAATATAAATGTTCATAATTTATTTGATCTTTTATTTTGGTAGACATTTAGATTGTTTTCACTACATTGCTATTAGTGAAGTGAACATCCTTGTACAGTTATTTTTGAGTATGAAACTATTTCTTTGGGATGGATTCCTGGAAATGGAATTGTTGGGCTAGAGTATGCACATGTTAAATTTGATAAATACTCTCAAGTTTTGCTTGCATCAGCAGTGTATGAGAATGTTCCTAGATGTGGTTAATTTACTTAGTTTTAAAAATCTGTTAAACAAAAAATGGTGTTTTGTTTTCATTTTTCTGATTACTGTCAACATTGAGTATAAGTTTTTTAATCTTTGTTTTTCATTTGGATGTCTTGAAAATTTCCTGGTTTATCCTTTACCTATTTTTCTATTAGGATTGTCTTGTTGTTTTCTTATTGATTTGTTGATAGTATTTATAGTATTAATTTTTCATAGTGTTATGTGTTACAGTATTCTCCCTTGACATTGTTTTCACAACATGGAAAAATTTATTGTTTAGTAAAATGTATTATTCTTTTATGACTTCTGGAGAACTTCCTCACTCCAGTATTTAACAATTCTTAGAAATTTTTCTTTGTACTTTGTTTTTCAAAGATACATGGATCTCTTTTTGGATATAGTATTTAATTCTTGTGTCTGTTTCTTATTTACTCCTTTTTATAGCAGTTGACTGATTCTTGCTTCTTAAAATGTAATCCTCTCTTCCTCATGTAATACCACCTTCTCCTGTTTGTACCTCACTGTTTTTTGTTGGTCATCTTGCTTCCTTTTACCCCGCACAGCAAACATACTTTGATTATTTACCTCATTGGACCCTTTTCTGTTTTGTGTCTGGTCTCATTTAGATGATTTTAACTATTGTGTCGTTACATATCTATATACCAGTGACTATCAGGTTTACAGCTCCAACCTAAACCTTTGTTTTTTTTGAGAATTGGGCTCACCCTTCTGGCCACCTACCATTTGTGCAAACCTTTCTTCCAACACCTAATTGTTTCTTTCCTCAAGAGAATCAATTCAAAGTCCCATCCAGTTACTACATACAGCTCCAAGTGAAAGATATATACAAAATGCTTTTCCTCCTAATTCAGAGAATTCTAGTGATCTATAAAGCAATAAACAACTATCTCTCCCTCTTTTCACCCAACCCATTGTGTAGTAGTGAGTAGGAATAGGATAATCATAATGAAAACTCTTCTAGAGAAGGGAAGAATAGGAAGTACACAGCAGTCATTGGTACATATTAATAATGAAATCCTTCGGGGGAGGAGTTGTGACAACTTTGCTCTGGCTACTGAGTAATTTTCTTGGTTATACTGATTTTCCTCTATGAGAGGAATGCTCTTTTCACTGCTGTCTGTTTCCTTTGCTTAGTTCTTTAGATGATTCTTTCTTGTTTGTTATCTTCCTTAGCCACATTTGAAGTAGTAGGCATTGGAGGGTGTGACATCCCTAGGAAGTGTACAACTTTTGTAGCCCCCTACCTGTTGGTATAGATGCAGGGCCGGTAGGGTTACTTAAAGTTCAAGTGTAAGATTTTTAGGCCAGTAATGTAGTTTGTTGGTAAAACTCTTTCAAAAACATAATAGATTTCTTTTCTGTTTTTCTTAGATCGGGACTATGTAACAATAACTATAGCAAAATATCTCTTAGTCCTAAGTTTTGGAAACCAGCTGATTCTCTTATTTACTGGTCTCTGTGCTAGGCTAGCTCCTCTCTCCCTTAGGTTTCCTGGCTACCTCGAGAGGATCTGAAATAATAGTCTTGGATGATGTATCAGTAAGGGTTTAACCAGAGAAGCAGAGCAAGTAGATTTATATATGATTGTTATGTATTAAGAGATTTATTACAAGGAATTTGGCTTACATGATTGTGAGGGCTGGCTAAGCAAGTGTGAAATCTGTACGGCAGGCAGTTAGTGGGAGAAGATTGTGGGCAAGGTGGAATCCATGGGCTTAGGCTGAAGCTGTTCTCCATAGGCAGTCAGGAAGGGAAGATACAGCGAAGAGAGAACAATTGTAGACTCAGCTGCTGTTTGGAGTCTCATTTGCTCGGAAGAACCTGATCTCTTTTAAGAGCTCACCTGACTAGGTCAGGCTCACTGAGGATGATCACCCTGGCTTAAAGTCAGTTGATTAGGAACTTCAATTACATCTGCAAAATCCCCTCACAGCAGTACCTAGATTAGCATTTGACTGAATAATTGAGAGAAGGTATTTGTGCTACAAAATGTCTGCTGTCCTGTCTTCTTTCTAAGAAGAAACCATTACAGGTGGAAAAGCAACACTCTTAACTTGATCTTTGCTACTACCTGACAGAGAACCCTTGAACTCACAAAGTTATTTCCTGGTATTTAGAGCACAGAAGCAGCTGCCTTTTCCATCCTGGGAGGCCCCAAATTACTGGACTCTTGTAGGTCGGAGTTTGCCACTGAGAAAGCTTCTTTTTAGTAGCACTGTTTTCATGTCTGTCTCTGCTTGCAAACTGCTTTATAGGTGAATTGATCTTTCTTGTTGATCTTTAAATAGCCAACACACCATATTTCGAGTTTTTCTAACTGCTTTTCTTAGAACTACAAACTTAGTAGGCATATGATGTGCCCTTCCAATTATTGCAGGCAAGAGTTTTACTAAATGTTCTGCAACTGTATAGCACAGATCATTAGATCTCCAGCCTGAGATGTTTCCTTGCTACCTGTTCTCTAAGCCTTACCAGAGATTTTAGGAGTTTGTTAGAGCAGCGTGTCATTTCCAATTAACTGTATTAGTTAAGGTATAGGATGGATCATTTGAACAAAGAGACTCCAGAACACATCAGGCAAGATAGAAGTTTGTTATTCTTTTATGTGCTACTCCAGAGGTAGACCTTCAGGTTATTCACACATCTAAGTATCTGCTGTCTTGCACTTGATACACCATCCCTTAATCAGTGCTGTCCAATACTGTAGCCACTAGCCACAGGTTGCTGCTGAGCTCTTGAAATGTGGCTAGCGCATCTAAGGATTTGAGTTAAATTTTTTTTAATTTTTAATTTAAATATTACATGTAGCTAGTGGCTACCATATTGGAGAGTGCATATGTAGAATATTTCCATCACAGAAAGTTTTATTGGACAGCTCTGCTTTGGAGTGTTCATCTACAAGATCTACTGTGGCTCACTAGCATCATGTCCATGTTTCAGCCTGTTATGGGCTGAACTGTGTGTCCCCAACATTAATATTAATATTTTGAAGCCCTAACCCCAAGTATTTCAGAATGTGATTGTACTTGGAGATAAGTCCTTTAAAAATGTAATTAAGGTTCAATCAGGTCATATGAGTGGGCCTTAATCCATCTGACTGATGTACTTATAAAAAGAGGACATTTGAACACAGGACACCGGAGATACATGCCCACAGAGAAAAGGCCATGTGGGGATACAGCAAGAAGGTGGTCATCTGTAAGCCAAGGAGAGAGGCCTCAGGAGAAACAAATCTGCAGACACCCAGATCTTGGACTTACAGTCTCCAGAACTGTGAGAAAATAAATATCTGTTGTTTAAACTACCCAGTCTATGGTATTTTGTTATGGTAGCGCTAGTAAACTAATACTGGAGAAATAAGAAACAGAAAGGTCAGCATAGGTAACTTCCTTTTGAGGAATTGACCAACAAGTTGCCAACGTCATTTTCCATTATATCCCATTGACCAGAAATTTCTTACGCAGCCATATCTAAGACTCAGCTCTTGCTGAGTGGCCATGTACCCAGGTAAAACTTGTGGAGAAGTAGTCTTTTGCTAAAAGAAGGGGACTGTGGATATTGGAGGGTAATTAATGTTTTATATTGATACAATTCTATGATTATATTGTCCTTATGACTACCAAAACAAGAATGAAAGTCATTCCTGGTTCCTGAAATAATCTTGTGGGCCAAGCTTTGGTCATGTGTCCATTCTTGAACCAGCCACTATCACTAAGGAAAAAGATGCTTTGTTTAGGACTAGGTCATGTTTCTCCACCCTATGTAGGAGGTAGACTAGGAGAGGTCCATTCTACCTCCAAAATATGTCTTGAATTTTTCTCCTTCTCTCCTTCTCCACTACCATCGCCTTAACCCTGGCTATTTTCTTACTTGAACTTCATAGTAGCCTCCTAATTTGATCTCCTGGCTTTTTCTCCTGAATCCCCATTCTTCATTCATTCTTCACGTAGCATTAGGCTAATCTTTCTGAAATGTCATTGTTATTTGATTTCTCATTGCTTTTAGAATAAAATCCAAACTCCTAACTTGCCCCACAGAACTTTGTATGGCTGCTCCTTGTTGTTCCAGCCCTTCTAGTTCCTTGACTGTCGTCTAGTAGCACTGACCCTCCTTGTTTTGAAACATGCAGACTTTCTAGCTAGGGTCTTTTTACTTTCTTCCTAGTGTGGTGTTCCCCTGGTTCTTTGTTTTTTCTCATCCTTTAGTTTTCAGCTTAGATATCCTTCTTCGTCCAGTATTGTTAGAGGGAACTTTCTCCCCTTACACCACTTCTTCTTTTACCTCCCTTTTAGTTTTTTGCCTTAACTGAGTAAGTTGCACTGTAGTGAAACATAGGAAAGAGCCCTGTTGGTTTTTCACCAAGCTTTATTAGTATTAAATATTTAGTAAACTCTTATGTCTGTTTCTTACTACGTGGAAAGAAGTTTGTGGGTGGAAGTGGGGTGGGAGACTTTGAGTGAATTTCACAGTTGAACCTTGGCGAAATTATTTTTATAAGCCACAAGTCATTGAATATCTGGTTTCATATGATTCAGCCTAATATGTTAGCATGGTTTGGTATCTTAGAAGGCAGTTCTCACTCATTGAGCTTCTTTCTCAAGAGTTTTGGATATTGTTCATTTAACATGTCAGACATGCTTTAGAATCATCTTTTGTACGTGACCATGAAATATTCTCAGATTATACATTGAAATTTGTGTTAATTTTGGAGAGAAATATATGTATAATACTGAATATTCCCATTCGGAAACATGGCATACTTATGTATTTTCAGGCCCTTCATCTGTCTTTAATAAAATTTTAGTTTTTGTATAGATTTTACACATTTCTTGTGGAATTTATTTCAGATTATTTTATAGTTCTTCCTGCTATCATGTATGGTATATTTTATTCCATTATACTTTCTTAATTAGTTATTGTTGGAATATAGGAAGCTATTGATTGGCATATTTTAATCTTGTATATGGCCACTAAACTGAATTCTTGTATTCAGTTTATTCTGTTGAATTTTCTGACTCAAATGTCATATTGATTCCAGTAAATTATTTTTTCTCTCATTTCCAGTATTTGTCCCTTGTGTTTGTTTTTGTTCTCTTATTGCGTGAGTTTTGAACCACCCCCAAAATGTTGAATGTCAGTGGTAACAGAGGTTATACTTGTCTTTCTCTTATTTTTAATGGAAGTGCTGTTGTTTTACTACTAAGTATAATGCAGATATCTTTTATCAATTTAGGGTACATCACTTTTTCTTAAATTACTTAAGTTTTATTAGAAATAATGTACTAAATTTTATCAAATGCATTTTTGGCATCTTTTGAAATGGTCAGTTCTTTTTCTGCCCCTTCAGTATGTCCATATGGTGAATTGTAATAAAAGATTTCCTAATTTTAATTGTGTTTTGAATACTTGGTATGATGAATTATTTTAATGCACTGTTGGTTTAGTTTCATTAATATTTTAATTTATATTTTCTATGAAGATTATTCATGTTAGTTTTTCAAATTTATTTGAAGAAACTGTAAATATTTTTTCCTTACATCAGTTTTGTAAAGATACTCATTTTACAGATTCAGTTTATGTGCATCCTTTTTCCTTTTAGTCTTATATGTTGTGTTTTTAACCTTATTGGCCACTGAAATGTTAGAAAGAAGTTAGAGTAAGTGGTTTATTTGATCTTTTTATAGTTTAGTAATTTTTTAAAAAGTGGCTTTAAGTAATTTAGTACATACCTCTTTTTAAAAATAATAACTTACTAGTTAGTTAATATACTATTCTCGAGGTTCATTTATGTTGTAGCATGTGACTGGATTTCCTTTTAAATATTCCATTGTATGTATAGATCACATTTTATTTATCCATTCATTAGTTAATGGACCGTTTGGGTTGCTTCCATCTCTTGGCTAGTGTGCCTCTTAACTTTTACATTTTATTCATTTATTTCAAATTTATATGGGTTCATTGAGGGGAATAGGAACTTAATCTTGTATTTCCAAATAGTTAATCAGTTGACTTATCTGTTTCATAGTCTGTCCTCATTATTTGAATAATGCCTTTATTTTATGTATTTCCACAATACAACAATAAACCAAATATCTGCTCAGTATATACATCTTTATAAGTACTGAATTTGGGCCGGGCACGGTGGCTCACATCTGTAATCCTAGCACTTTGGGAAGCCGAGGTGGGCGGGTTGCCTGAGCTCAGGAGTTCAAGACCAGCCTGGGGAACATGGTGAAACCCCGTCTCTATTAAAATACAAAAAAAATTAGCTGGGTGTGGTGGCATGCTCCTGTAGTCCCAGCTACTCGGGAGGCTGAGGCAGGAGAATTGCTTGAACCCGGGAGGCGGAGGTTGCAGTGAGCCGAGATTGTGCCACTGCACGCCAACCTGGGTGTCAGAGCAAGACTCATCTCCAAAAAAAAAAAAAAAAAAAAGAATAAGTACTGAATTTATATAAGCTGAAGGCCTGAATACTAAAATTGGCTACTTGTACTAAGCAGTTTCCTGTGTTTGTTAAGTAGCTAACATCTGTGTGGGGTTTTATGGTTAAAGGAATTTTAGATGTTTTCCACTTAATCAAGTCAGTTATGTGTTTTTTTAAATTCTAATTTTTTTAGGCACAGGGTCTTGCTCTGTTGCATAGGCTGGAGGGCAGTGGCATGATCATAGCTCACTGCCGCCTCGAAATCCTGGGCTCAAGTGTTCCTCCCACCTCAGCCTCCCAAGTATCTGGGACTACAGGTGCATGCCACCATGCCTAGCTAATTTTTTTTTTTTTTTTTGTAGAGATAGTCTTGCTGTGTTGCCCAAGTTATTCTAGAACTCCTGGGCTCAGGTGATCCTCCTGCCTTGGCCTCTCAAAGTGCTAGTATTCCAGGCATGAGCCCATGTGCCCAGCCAAGTCAGTGATCTTTTGAAGCAATTTTTCTTCTTTTATTGCTTAAACCTCTAAACAGGCTTGACATTTTTTTTTCTTTTCTCTTTCCCTCCCTTACAGATTCTAGTACAGAAGTACTTTTATGAAGAAAATATAAGCAATGCCAGCATCTATATAGTGTTCTTACTGATTTGATGATGCCCTTAGGTTGTCTTTGAACTTGAAAATCTCTATACATTATTATTGCAGGACCTATAAACTATGACTGTTGTGTAGTTCTCTTGCACTATCTTTCCAATGTTCTTTGAAGAACTGTTTCACTGTTTATTTTATCTATTTCAAATGAACTAGGAGTAATTTAAAACTTACATAGTTGCTGTTCAGAAAATGTCAAAAAAGAAGAGCTTGTATAAGATACAATGTAGATAAATTTAATTCTATTGAGGGGGTAATATCCTTTTAAGATACAATGTAGATAAATTTAATTCTATTGAGGGGGTAATATCCTTTAAACCAAACTTGTCTAAAGTTTTCACCAAATGTTAAACTGTGAGTAATGTTTTCTTTTTATTTATCCATTTGATTTTTTTATATTGGAGGAATCTTAAAATTGCAGTATCTTTTTCCACTTTTATTAAATCATATAGTAACTGTGAACTGAAAATTTAAACAGTAGAGGAAGATACAGAGTAAGAGTTGAAGATTTTTTATATCCCTAGGTGTAAATTGTAAGTGTATGTAATCCTATGCCTTTTTCTGTGCATTTTCACACATATACAGATATATCTATGTAATTTTGTTTTGCATAAATGAGATCATTATAAAAATATTGTTTGAAACTTTCTTTTTAAATTAATATTCCATCATAGATTTTCACGTTAATACACATATAGTTATCTTAGTCCTTTAAATGGCTGTGAGTATTCCCTTGTCAGGTATCAGGACTTAATTGCTTTCCAGTTTATGGAAATTTTGGTTGTATCCAAAGTTCTGCTGTTACAAACAATACTGAAGTGGACTTTTTGATATTGTTTCTGTATTGTGGTAAGATATATTCCAGAGGTAAAACTGCTAGACCAAAGGTATGGGAATCTATTTCTGTAACTGACATTTTATTGTGTGTCAGCACTGTATTTTAAAAACTAGTGATTTTGTAGTGGTATAGGATCTGATAGGTCAAACATCAGCTTTCAAGCCCTGTTCATCTCTGTTCTTTCTGGATATCCCTCTCTGTTGACTACTTTATCCATAAAAGGGCCAGATCATATATCACCTCTTTCCTGAAGGTGTTTATAACACCTAGAACATTGAATAATTTTAACCCCAGTAATAGTTTAGTGAGTGCTTACTGTGTGCCAGCCACAATTCTAATTGGTTTATGTGTATTACACTGCTGTATATCATTTAATCTTCCCAGTTCTAAGAGGTACATAGTATCTACACTTTGTAGTTGAAAAAATCAAGGTAAAGAATAAGTAACTTGTTCAAGGTCACAGTAAGTGATGGAAATGGAATATAAACATGGGTAGTCTCACATGAAAGTCTGCTTTCTTAACTCTCATATTGTACTGCCTTCTTACCATCCTTTTATGGCCTCCCTAGTAATTGCTCAAGAAATATGTTTTGTATGCATTGTAGAGTTCACTAGCCATTTCATCTTGCTTCTAAGTCCTCTTTACAGATCTGTATGAATACCGTCTTACTCAAATTTATGTATAGTGACCTATCCCCAAGTAGGATAACCAGAGAGAAATGATGGAGTAAGGAGGGTTATGGAAGACCTCCTTACTCCAAAACACTTTACCTGAATGTAGCTAGTTAATACTGCTCTGTTTTATTTCATCTTGTTTCCCTAACTCCTGTCTTGGGAACATTCATGGATTAATCTTGGGATGGATTTCATAGGTGGAATAAATGGGAATGTCACTCTTCAATATTTCTGAAACATCAAATCAAAATACATACCTTGTAGATTACCTCTTACAGTAAGTGCTCAAAATGTGAAGTGGGAAGAATGCTGTTTTAGACCCTCCTATACCTCTTAATTCATGCTGTTAGGTAAGTGTGACATGTAAAAATTAAATATCTCAGTCTCTCATAAAAGGGGCCTGGTAATACTTTCTTTTGAGGGAGGTTAGGTGACCTAATGTTTGTGAAAATATTTGTGACCTATAAGGATTTTCATAAATTAATTGTTAAAACTGAAGTATGAATAAAAATAGAGAGTCTTATGAAAATTCTGACTACTGAGATGGTTGGTTTTTTTTTTTTTTAATTTAGGAGAATCCCTTATTTTAAATTTCTAATTCTATTAAATTTGGTTATCTTATTGAATTTATAGATTGCTAGTAAATATTTTCAGTTCTAATTGTACATTTTGGTTAATTGTTTTAGGTGGAGCTGATAGTAGATAGGTTAAGGGGTTGGGATTCTGTAATGAACAGTTCACAAAATAATGGTTGTATTCTGAATTTGTTAAGTTTTTAGAATTTATGTAGAATATGTTCTTAAATTCCTTGAGAACTTAAAAATTTGTAGTACTTTATCATACTGTTAATAAAGAGGGAGAGATAAGGGTTATGGGAAATGCACATCCTTTTCTGACTCTTAAGTCCTTTTCTGGGAATATGAAAGCAAACCATATGCCTATGGCGTCTCTGCTATAGGCTTAGCAGATAATACTAGGGTTCTAGATAAAATGAAAAGTATGAAGGCAAAGATTTGATCATGCTGTTTTCTAAATCTCAGGACCTTTAGAATGTATCTCTAACTCACTTTGTGGACTCCTTTCACTTGTACCTTTTCTTCCTTTTCTTACTCTGCATCCAGATCCCCACCTCACAGTCCAAGATCCTCTCTACCACTCAGTCCAGCTTTCTGGCTGCCACCTAAACTTCAGTACCTGGCTTCTCTTGGCCAGATCGAAGGACTGTAATATGATTTAAGTTGTGAATATGCCTTAGTATGTGAGATGTCTTTTCATATGAGGGAGTTCTTAACCTACTTTAGCTTAATCACCAGATCCTTTTGTCTTTTATGCTAACACATAAAAAACACAGGCTTGGTATTACAGCTTTTTGTCTTCTATGCATGAGCAGTTTTGTTTTGTATCCCAGGGATCCCAGAAGAACAGCTTTGCTTGGCCAGGGTACCCATTCATTGGCTTAGGCAACCTAGAATGTTAAGATTCATATATCTTAATCAAATACGAAGGTCTTCCTGACCTCACTACCATAAGCAGAAGTTTTTCTGAAAACTTTGATCAGAGAGCAAGTAGGAAGAAGGGCCAGATTCCAGTTTCATTAAACCACAGGCATATGAATACTTCACAGTTTCTGTGCTTGACAAAAATTACATTTAATTCTGAAATAACCCAATGCCTTTGTATTTCTTTTCTTACACTATTTCTCCAGGAAAAAAGCATGATATGGAAAGAGTTTGAAATCAAGTTGAGCCACTTGCTTTTGAATCCTGCTTTAACACTGTGTGATTTGGGGACAGTTACTACTTAACCTTGTTGTCTTCATCTACCTTAGGGCTAATGATTTATTTTTAACAGAGTTTTTCTAAAGAATGGAGGTAATCTACATTATTTAGCACACTATACTACCTTCTGTGTTGGAGGTAATTTATTACTTATTTTGACATTTTACTGGATTTAATTCTTATATACTATTTTGGAATGAAGTTGTCATTTTTTTTTTCCCAGTCAGGATCAATTTTCTTTACCTTTTTTAGGTCATGGACTTTAGTTAGATTATAATGAAAAATGTAGACCTATTCTCCTCCAACATTTACTTAAATACATCATACAACATTTTGCCAGTTGTTTCTGGGATATAGAGTTTTTGAGGCATAGGTATTTGAGGTGTGAACCATACAATATGAACCTTAGCTCAAGAGGACTGGATTTCAGGCTGGTTGCAGTGACTCACATCTGTAATGACAGCCCTTTGGGAGGCCAGGAGGATTGCTTGAGGCTGGGAGTTTGAGACTCTCCTGGTCAACATAGCAGTAACCATCTCTACAAAAATTTAAAAATTAGGTGGGTGTGGTGGCACGTACTGGTAGTCCTAGCTACTTGGGAGGCTGAGGCAGTAGGATTGCTTAAGCCCAGGAATTTAAGGTTACAGTGGCAATGATGGAACCACTGCACTCCAGTCTAGGTGATGGAGTGAAACCCTGTCTGAAAAAGGAGTACTGGATTTTGTTTTTTATCCATTGAGGAGTTATTGACCATCCTTTTTCCCTACTCTGTCCCCAGTAATCACAACAGTAGCTACAGAATTTTTCTTTGAAAGGTTTCTGTCATATAAGAGAGCTTTAAAAAATAATAATTTGCTAGAAAATTTTAAATTATGGTTGGGCGTGGTGGCTCATGCCTGTAATCCCAGTACTTTGGGAGGCTGAGGCAAGAGGATTGCATGAGCTCAGGAGTTCGAAACCAGCCTGGGAAACATAGTGAGACCCTGTCTCTATTAAAACCAAAAAAAAAAAGAAAAAATTTTAAATCATTACGAACCTTCCCTTCTTCCTTCTTTTTCTTTCTGAAACTATTGGAATCCTGACTTAGAAGAAAACTAGTAAAGAGATAATTGGTTTTTATATCTGCCTTTTTTCCCTCTGAGGGTGGAAAGATAAGATGTACTAAATAAAGTTTATAGCTATTTCCTTATTGTATGTTTAACAAATTTTAAAAGTATAACTCTATTTATCCGGGCTTATTTTAGTTATTGACTGAAATTTTTAAAAAATGGTGGATTTAGTACATTCCTTTAATTTCTTTTCAGTGTCCCACTGATATTGTTTAAAGATTGAATTAAGTCATAATTCTGAAAAGCGGGAACAGATGTTATTATATTAGTCAAACTACCCTTAAGAGGAACAAAAGGACCTCATTAGCTCTATAACTTTAATGTGTACTTGGGTGTATGTGGGGAGAGAGGTAAGAAACTACAACTTAGGTGCATAGATGGATCTAAACTTGAATAGTGTTAGTAGTATGGCTGCAACCCTGTTACTGTCTCAACATTTTTGGTCTGCGTTTCCTTCTGTATCAGCTTTATTTTCAGCCAAAGATGACTGTCACTCAAAGGAGATGGGAATGGGATATTCTAGCCAGACCTAGGTATAGTGGCCACTCCTGTGGTGACTGGGAAGGCTCACCTCTACCCAAAGCACATGAATACATTCCCCATAAAAAAGAGGGATGATGTTGTTAGCAAAAGGGGTCAGGGAGAAAACATGTTGAACAGTAAAATTACAGTTCACAGTCCACTACAGGTACCATCAGAGGACCAAGAAATTTTGAAGAAGATAGAAAGTTCATGGAATCGGATTGACAGCAAAATCCCAGAGGAAACTGGAACCCAAGATAACAGAGGTAAGCTCAGGTTTTCCCAGGGAAACCTTGGACCTTCCTCCCTCTTTTTGCATTTGTTTTATAGGTGGAGTCTTTCATTTTGGATCAGGATGATTTGGAAAATCCAATGCTGGAAACAGCTTCCAAGTTGCTCTTATCAGGTACTGCTGATGGTGCAGACCTCAGGACAGTAGATCCAGAAACACAGGCTAGACTGGAAGCTTTACTAGAAGCTGCAGGTATGTACTCTACATAGTAATAAGTCTACCTTGTGTCCATATTGGTGTGAAAATAATATAATAGGAATAGGAAAATTGTCCACGGCTGATGGTAAAGCCTTTGCAGATCCTGAAGTACTTCGGAGGTTGACATCGTCTGTTAGTTGTGCGTTGGATGAAGCTGCTGCTGCACTTACCCGTATGAGAGCTGAAAGCACAGCAAATGCAGGGCAGTCGGACAAGTAAGTACATTTTTGCTGCCATCAGTATGAAAATTCTGGTATTGTGATATTCTTTCCGTAATAGCCGCAGTTTGGCAGAAGCCTGTTCAGAAGGAGATGTAAATGCTGTGCGAAAGTTACTCATTGAAGGGCGAAGTGTAAATGAACACACAGAGGAAGGGGAGAGCCTCCTTTGTTTAGCTTGTTCTGCTGGATACTATGAGCTTGCACAGGTTCGTATTATCAAAATAAAGCTTATTTGTTGAATATCTTTTTAAACTATTTTTCTCTCATAAGGTTTTGTTGGCAATGCATGCAAATGTGGAAGATAGGGGAATCAAAGGTGACATTACACCTTTAATGGCTGCTGCTAATGGAGGACATGTCAAAATTGTGAAGTTGCTGCTAGCTCATAAAGCAGATGTTAATGCACAGTCTTCAACAGGTCATGCCTATTTCTTTTTCAGTTTTACTACATAATGTCTTTTTATTTTTCCTAATTAAAATAGGCAATACAGCACTTACATATGCTTGTGCTGGAGGCTATGTAGATGTTGTAAAGGTGCTCTTGGAATCCGGTGCTAGTATTGAGGACCATAATGAAAATGGTCATACCCCTCTTATGGAAGCTGGAAGTGCTGGACATGTGGAAGTAGCCAGATTGCTGCTAGAAAATGGGGCTGGCATTAATACGCATTCTAATGAATTTAAAGAGAGTGCCCTTACCTTAGCTTGTTACAAAGGTACAGTATAAACCTTTCTTAAAACAAAGTTTTTTTCAAGTAATCTTGTACACTTTTGGTTTAGGACACTTAGAGATGGTGCGATTTCTTTTGGAAGCAGGCGCGGATCAAGAGCATAAAACAGATGAAATGCACACTGCTCTGATGGAGGCTTGCATGGTAAGATTGGTGAAATATGTCAAATATGTTTATGATTTAATTTTTTAAATTGTATTATCATTAGGATGGCCATGTTGAAGTAGCTAGGTTACTTCTTGACAGCGGTGCCCAAGTGAACATGCCTGCTGATTCATTTGAGTCACCATTAACTTTGGCTGCATGTGGTGGGCATGTGGAACTTGCGGCTTTACTTATTGAAAGAGGAGCTAGCCTGGAAGAGGTCAATGATGAAGGTTATACACCATTGATGGAAGCAGCTCGAGAAGGACATGAAGAAATGGTGGCATTACTTCTTGGTCAAGGTAACCGTATCTATCAAGACACTAAAGTATAACTTTCTTTAAATAATTAGAATCTTTATTTTAGGAGCAAATATCAATGCACAGACAGAAGAAACTCAAGAAACTGCCTTGACTCTGGCTTGCTGTGGAGGCTTTCTGGAAGTGGCAGACTTTCTAATTAAGGCAGGAGCCGATATAGAACTAGGGTGTTCTACCCCTTTAATGGAAGCTGCTCAAGAGGGTCATTTGGAGTTAGTTAAATACTTATTAGCTGCAGGTAGGCATTTTTGCATTTGGGAGAAGTTTTTTTAAGTCTATGTATTATTTGTTGACTACTACAGGAGCTAACGTTCATGCAACAACAGCAACAGGGGATACAGCACTAACATATGCCTGTGAAAATGGTCATACTGATGTAGCAGATGTCTTACTTCAGGCAGGCGCAGATCTGGTAAGCTATGTTACTTTTTAAATCTTAATATTAATGTCAAGTCTTTTTTTTTTTTTTTAAACAGGAACATGAATCTGAAGGTGGAAGAACTCCTTTAATGAAAGCTGCAAGAGCTGGTCATGTTTGTACTGTTCAGTTCTTAATTAGTAAAGGTAGGTTTGTATAAAACAGTTGTCTTTTTTTGTAATATGATTTTCCATGCCTTTTCTGTTTTAGGAGCGAATGTGAATAGAACCACAGCTAATAATGACCATACTGTACTGTCCCTGGCTTGTGCAGGGGGTCATCTGGCAGTGGTGGAACTACTTTTGGCTCATGGGGCAGATCCTACTCACCGTTTGAAAGTATGTAACTCAAATGTTTGTGCAGAATTGTGCTTTTTTTCCCCTTCCATATTCACTCTTTTAGGATGGCTCAACTATGTTGATAGAAGCAGCAAAAGGTGGCCATACAAGTGTTGTTTGCTATCTCTTGGATTATCCTAATAACTTGCTTTCAGCCCCTCCACCAGATGTCACTCAGTTAACTCCCCCATCCCACGATTTAAATAGGGTAAGATTTTAAAAATTAAAGCATTTTATGGTCACTAATAGTCACTTAGTGTCCTTTGTCTTAGGCTCCTCGTGTACCAGTTCAAGCACTGCCCATGGTTGTTCCACCTCAGGAGCCTGACAAACCACCTGCCAATGTTGCCACCACTCTTCCCATCAGGAATAAAGGTCAGTTATACTTCTAAAGACTGTTTCTTACTTGCACTTCTGAGGGGGTTTCTTTTTCACACAGCTGCTTCTAAACAAAAGTCCAGCAGCCATTTGCCAGCAAACAGCCAGGATGTACAGGGTTACATCACCAATCAGTCTCCAGAGAGCATTGTAGAAGAGGCTCAGGGAAAGTTAACAGAACTGGAACAGAGGATAAAAGAAGCCATAGAAAAGAATGCACAGCTGCAGTCCTTGGAACTGGCTCATGCTGACCAACTTACCAAGGAGAAGATCGAGGAGCTCAACAAAACAAGGGAGGAACAAATTCAGAAGAAACAAAAGATTTTGGAGGAACTACAGAAAGTAGAACGAGAGTTACAACTGAAAACTCAGCAGCAGCTAAAAAAGCAGTATCTAGAGGTTAAAGCTCAAAGAATTCAACTTCAGCAACAGCAGCAACAGTCTTGCCAACACCTGGGATTACTAACTCCTGTTGGAGTTGGAGAGCAGCTTTCTGAGGGAGACTATGCACGGTTACAGCAAGTGGATCCTGTTTTACTTAAAGATGAACCCCAGCAGACTGCTGCTCAGATGGGTTTTGCGCCAATCCAGCCTCTGGCGATGCCTCAAGCTTTGCCTCTGGCGGCAGGTCCCTTGCCTCCAGGGTCCATCGCAAATCTTACAGAACTGCAAGGAGTGATAGTTGGACAGCCAGTACTGGGCCAAGCACAGTTGGCAGGGCTGGGGCAAGGAATTCTGACAGAAACACAACAAGGGTTAATGGTAGCCAGCCCTGCTCAGACCCTCAATGACACGCTGGATGACATCATGGCAGGTGGGTTTATATTGTTATGAGCAGGTATCAAATCCTTATTAAGTGCAGTTATTTTGTTCAACAGCAGTCAGTGGAAGAGCATCTGCAATGTCAAACACTCCTACCCACAGTATTGCTGCATCCATTTCCCAACCTCAGACTCCAACTCCAAGTCCTATCATCTCTCCTTCAGCCATGCTTCCTATCTACCCTGCCATTGATATTGATGCACAGGTAAGTCCCAAACTTAAGAGAGATGGTTTTTTTAATAAACTAACCAAAAAATAATTTCTTATAGACTGAGAGTAATCATGACACGGCACTAACACTTGCCTGTGCTGGTGGCCACGAGGAACTGGTACAAACACTGCTAGAGAGAGGAGCTAGTATAGAGCACCGAGACAAGAAAGGTAGGGCCTACTTTTGTTTTATTTTTTGGAATCATGTAGTGAGAAGATCATTATTTTTCTCCAGGTTTTACTCCACTCATCTTGGCTGCCACAGCTGGTCATGTTGGTGTTGTGGAAATATTGCTGGACAATGGTGCAGACATTGAAGCCCAGTCTGAAAGAACCAAGGACACACCACTCTCCTTGGCTTGTTCTGGGGGAAGACAGGAGGTAATGTTTCCCCTTAGTGTAATTGTTTTCCTAGAAAACATATTTTTTTCTATTTTATTTTCAGGTGGTGGAGCTATTGTTAGCTCGAGGGGCAAATAAAGAGCACAGGAATGTTTCTGATTACACACCTCTAAGTCTGGCTGCTTCTGGTGGCTATGTGAACATCATCAAAATATTACTAAATGCAGGAGCTGAGATTAACTCTAGGCAAGTTGTATTCCCTTTCTGTAAGCCCCTTATCCATTTGTTTTCCCCATACCTGCACCCCTAGAACTGGTAGCAAATTGGGCATCTCTCCTCTGATGTTAGCAGCTATGAATGGGCATACAGCTGCTGTTAAGCTCCTGTTAGACATGGGCTCTGACATAAATGCTCAGATAGAAACCAATCGGAACACTGCCCTTACTTTAGCCTGCTTCCAAGGAAGAACTGAAGTGGTTAGTCTTCTGCTTGATAGAAAAGCAAATGTTGAACACAGAGCTAAGGTAAGAAAAAGTCTGAGATTTACACATGAATTTGTCATTACTTTTAATTTTACACTAAACTTAGACTGGTCTCACACCACTAATGGAAGCTGCCTCTGGTGGATATGCGGAGGTGGGCCGAGTTCTTTTGGATAAAGGTGCTGATGTTAATGCCCCTCCAGTTCCCTCCTCAAGAGATACAGCTTTAACCATAGCAGCAGATAAAGGGCATTACAAATTCTGTGAGCTTCTTATTGGCAGGTATGTTGTTACCATACCCTTCATATATGAACAAGACAATGCTATCTGTGTCATTGGTTTTTAGGGGAGCTCATATTGATGTACGTAACAAGAAGGGGAACACTCCATTGTGGCTAGCAGCAAATGGTGGACACCTCGATGTGGTTCAGTTACTGGTGCAAGCAGGTGCAGATGTGGATGCAGCAGATAACCGCAAGATAACTCCTCTTATGGCAGCATTTAGAAAGGTATAAGTCTTTCATCCTCATTTACCTGGATGTTTTCAATCTGACATTGATATCTATTTTTTAGGGTCATGTGAAGGTGGTGCGCTACTTAGTCAAAGAAGTCAATCAGTTTCCATCAGATTCTGAATGTATGAGATACATAGCAACCATCACTGATAAGGTAATATGTTGTTCACTATATGAGCAAGGGACGAGCCTGGAAAAATCTTAATTTTTCATTATAGGAGATGCTGAAGAAGTGTCATCTTTGTATGGAGTCAATAGTACAAGCCAAAGATAGACAGGCTGCTGAAGCAAACAAAAACGCCAGCATTTTGTTAGAGGAGTTAGACTTGGAAAAGGTAACAATAATCTTTACACATGAAAACTACCCCGTTATATTTCTGCTTTATTGATCTTTAACAGTTAAGGGAAGAAAGTCGGAGGCTGGCTTTGGCTGCGAAAAGAGAAAAAAGAAAAGAGAAGAGAAGGAAGAAAAAGGAAGAACAAAGAAGGAAACTAGAAGAAATTGAAGCCAAAAATAAAGAGAACTTTGAACTCCAAGCTGCTCAAGAAAAAGAAAAGCTTAAAGTTGAAGGTATTTTCTCTTAACAACCATCCCATTTGTTTAACTTGCTAATTCAGTATTGCTACTTTTACAGATGAGCCTGAAGTCTTGACAGAACCTCCAAGTGCCACAACCACTACTACCATAGGTATATCTGCAACCTGGACAACTTTGGCAGGTTCTCATGGTAAAAGAAATAATACCATAACTACAACCAGTTCAAAGAGGAAAAACAGGAAAAATAAAATTACTCCAGAAAACGTTCAAATTATATTTGATGATCCACTACCAATTTCATACAGTCAGCCAGAGAAGGTGAATGGAGAGTCCAAGAGCAGCAGTACCAGCGAGAGTGGGGACAGTGATAACATGAGGATTTCCAGCTGCAGCGATGAAAGTAGTAACAGCAACAGCAGTCGTAAGAGTGACAATCATTCACCAGCTGTGGTCACTACCACTGTGAGCAGCAAAAAGCAGCCATCAGTTCTTGTTACATTTCCAAAGGAAGAGAGAAAATCTGTTTCTGGCAAGGCTTCAATAAAGTTAGTTCCAATTTTTATTTTCAATATTTATATATTTAATGTACTTTCCCTCTCTTTGTTAAAGATTGTCAGAAACTATCAGTGAAGGGACCAGTAATTCTCTATCTACTTGTACAAAATCTGGTCCATCTCCCCTTTCTTCTCCAAATGGGAAGTTAACAGTAGCAAGTCCTAAGCGTGGGCAAAAGAGGGAAGAAGGATGGAAAGAAGTTGTAAGAAGGTGAGTAATTGTTTTTGTCATTCTTTTTATGTAATCTTAATTTATATATACAACTTTTAAACAGGTCAAAGAAAGTATCTGTTCCATCAACTGTGATATCCAGAGTGATTGGAAGAGGAGGCTGTAATATCAATGCTATTCGGGAGTTTACTGGTGCACACATAGATATTGATAAACAGAAAGACAAGACTGGAGACCGGATAATCACTATAAGGCAAAACTTTGTCTCTTACATTTTCTTCCTTTATTCTACCTAATTTTTTTTTCTCAATTTATAGGGGTGGCACTGAATCAACAAGACAAGCAACTCAATTGATTAATGCTTTGATCAAGGATCCAGACAAAGAAATTGATGAACTTATTCCAAAGAATCGTTTGAAAAGCTCCTCAGCAAATTCCAAAATAGGGTCATCAGCACCTACCACCACTGCTGCTAACACTTCCTTAATGGGAATTAAAATGACAACTGTAGCTCTGTCATCAACATCTCAAACTGCCACAGCACTCACTGTGCCTGCAATTTCTTCTGCATCCACTCACAAAACCATTAAGAACCCAGTGAATAATGTGAGGCCTGGTTTTCCAGTTTCTCTTCCATTAGCATATCCTCCTCCACAGTTTGCACATGCTTTGCTTGCTGCTCAGACTTTCCAGCAGATCCGTCCACCAAGGTTGCCCATGACCCACTTTGGAGGTACTTTTCCACCAGCTCAATCCACTTGGGGTCCGTTTCCTGTCAGGCCTTTGAGCCCTGCCAGAGCTACTAACTCGCCTAAGCCTCACATGGTGCCTCGCCATAGCAATCAGAATAGCAGTGGTTCTCAGGTGAATTCAGCAGGTTCTTTAACTTCAAGCCCAACAACTACAACCAGTTCATCAGCTTCAACGGTGCCTGGTACATCTACAAATGGCAGTCCAAGTTCACCTTCTGTCCGAAGGCAGCTTTTTGTCACAGTTGTGAAGACATCCAATGCCACCACAACAACAGTCACAACCACGGCAAGCAACAACAACACTGCACCCACAAATGCCACATATCCTATGCCTACTGCCAAAGAACACTATCCAGTATCATCCCCATCTTCCCCATCACCACCAGCCCAGCCAGGAGGGGTTTCTAGAAACAGCCCTTTGGATTGTGGATCAGCATCTCCAAATAAAGTGGCATCTTCCTCCGAACAGGAAGCAGGTAGTCCACCAGTAGTAGAAACAACAAACACTAGACCTCCAAACAGCAGCAGTTCTTCTGGGAGTTCATCAGCTCATTCTAATCAGCAACAACCTCCGGGATCTGTTTCTCAGGAACCAAGACCACCTCTTCAGCAGTCTCAGGTTCCTCCCCCGGAAGTTAGAATGACTGTTCCTCCTTTAGCAACAAGTTCTGCTCCAGTGGCGGTGCCTTCTACTGCCCCAGTGACTTACCCTATGCCTCAGACACCAATGGGATGCCCCCAGCCTACTCCTAAAATGGAAACCCCTGCTATTAGACCACCCCCTCATGGCACAACTGCCCCTCACAAGAATTCAGCTTCAGTGCAAAATTCATCTGTTGCAGTCCTCAGTGTCAATCACATTAAAAGACCTCACAGTGTTCCCTCTTCTGTCCAGCTACCTTCGACCTTAAGTACACAAAGTGCTTGTCAGAATTCAGTACATCCAGCAAATAAGCCTATTGCTCCCAATTTCAGTGCCCCCTTACCATTTGGGCCCTTTAGCACATTGTTTGAAAACAGCCCTACTTCTGCTCATGCCTTCTGGGGAGGATCTGTTGTTTCATCTCAGTCAACACCAGAATCTATGCTATCAGGAAAATCCTCATATTTGCCAAATTCAGATCCTTTACATCAGTCTGATACTTCCAAAGCTCCAGGTTTTAGACCACCATTACAGAGACCTGCTCCAAGTCCCTCAGGTGAGTTTATATTTTCTGAGATTCTGCAGCTGATTATAAATTATGATGACCTTCTACATTATAGGTATTGTCAATATGGACTCGCCATATGGTTCTGTAACACCTTCTTCAACACATTTGGGAAACTTTGCTTCAAACATTTCAGGAGGTCAGATGTACGGACCTGGGGCACCCCTTGGAGGAGCACCCGCAGCTGCTAACTTTAACAGACAACATTTTTCCCCGCTTAGTTTGTTGACTCCGTGTTCATCAGCATCAAATGGTGAGTTTTATACACCGTAATTCCATAAGAATCTGTATTTTATTTCAAAATATCTCTTCTCTAGATTCTTCTGCACAGTCAGTATCCTCGGGAGTTCGTGCACCATCTCCTGCCCCATCATCAGTACCGTTAGGGTCAGAAAAGCCCAGCAATGTGTCTCAGGACAGGAAAGTTCCAGTCCCTATTGGGACTGAACGTTCTGCACGTATCAGGCAAACTGGAACGTCAGCTCCATCTGTTATTGGGAGCAATTTGTCTACATCAGTAGGACATAGTGGCATCTGGTCCTTTGAAGGGATTGGTGGCAATCAAGGTAGGATATTCTGTCCTGCTCTCTAGAAATTATATTTTTGTTTTGCCTCTTTGTTTGCCCTCAGACAAAGTAGACTGGTGTAACCCTGGGATGGGAAATCCTATGATCCACAGACCGATGTCTGACCCAGGAGTATTTTCACAACATCAAGCAATGGAGCGAGATAGTACAGGAATTGTAACTCCTTCTGGTACATTCCATCAGCATGTTCCTGCAGGCTACATGGACTTTCCTAAAGTTGGGGTAAAGTCCTGATTTTGTACTAGTTATTTAAGGGATGTTAATGTGTGTGTTTTCCTTTTTTAAGGGTATGCCTTTTTCTGTGTATGGGAATGCAATGATTCCTCCAGTAGCACCTATCCCTGATGGTGCTGGAGGACCCATATTTAATGGCCCTCATGCTGCAGACCCTTCTTGGAACTCACTGATAAAGATGGTTTCCAGCTCCACGGAAAATAATGGCCCTCAAACGGTGAGGCTGATCATTCAGTGAATAAACAGTTGTATTTTGTAAAATGCATGCTCTATATTCATAGGTGTGGACTGGACCCTGGGCACCTCACATGAACAGTGTGCATATGAACCAGCTTGGCTGATGAGGATCAGCTTGTTAGCCTGCAGATTCCTTTTCATTTGGAGGAAATCACAAGTGGCCGAAAAAAAAAATTATGCTCCCAAATCATTCTACTGATGTGCTTGACTGAAGTGTGTAGGCTTTTTGCAGAAGATCTTACTAACTGACCTATTTTCTGTGAACATTTGTGACTGCCCATTCCCCATCATCATCCGTTTTACCTTAGTTAGCATTTTTCTTATCATTTTTCTTTTTTTCTTTCCCTCTTCCCCTTTGGACATAACTTTCTGTTGAAGCTGTTCTTTGGCTGGTTGGTTTTAGTACTGTAAACTGCTTCTGAGCAAACACGGAAATTTAGCAAAATTATGTAAACTTGATCCTGAAGTTTTAGAATGGCAAATAAATGTACAATTGTTTACATAACAGAAAAGGCTAAGCAGAAAGTAAATTTCAATATGTCAGTATAGAGGCTCTACTTTATGTAGACTTAAATTAATGTGAGATATGTACCTTCATATTCAGAAATCTGGATGTTTCCTTCATACATTAAACTATTAATAAGCATAACTTTTCTACTGGTGTAATTTAAGTATAAAGTAAAATAATGGGCATTATCATTGGATGTTTCCCCACATTGGCTTTTAAAATACCCATCTTGCTTTCTTTTTGGTTTATTTGTAGCAAGGCACATATAGAAGAAGAAATTTCTGGCTTTTCCATGTTGTTTTATTACCTTTTCTCACTTTTAAAACTAATACAGACTTATCTCCTCACTCCTTTTTCTCTCCTTACCTTTACCACTAATACCAGTAAAATTATCTTTCTGATAGTGAAAAGGTTCTGTCAAGATTTTCACTGTAATGGCTGCTACAGAGATGGACCATCTTCATCATCACCAGTGGTTTCTTCTAATTATAAAATGTTTAAACTTTCTGAGAATTTAAAAAGCCACCACTGTTCCCAGTCAGCATATACAAGCTCTTAATATTCTGTTTATTAAATAATTCAATGTACTATTTTATATTGGATGATATTGATTCTTAACATTGGCTTTTCAGTCATCAACAGTCAACATAAAAATTTCAATTTTCAGTAATTTAGTGGAAAATATCTTATTTCTTTTTTCAATTTTAAAGGCTTCCTGCTTTTTTACCCTTGTATATTATCAGTGAAAAGGATCAACAGTTAATTTGAGCCAAGTAATAAAAGAAATTCTGCATTTGTCACGAAGACAATTTATGGTAGACAGATAAATACACAGATTACAGTGTAAAGTCTCCATTTAACCTGTTTATAAAAGATACAAGGCCACACTAAACTACTCAGTGGGATTTATATATTCCATCCACTTGAAACAATAAACAGTAATGTATCCAAGAAGATTATGTGTCCTACCCTGTCTCATGGAAAAATTAATTATATGGTTGAAATGTAAAAGAAAGTAAGCATAAAAATCGAGTAATGTATATATCAATTTGTCTTCTTTTTTTTTAATTAGACATAAAATTTCACACTGGTAAAACATAAAAACTAACTAAAATTCATATAAATCACCTAGAGTTGATGATATTAACATGGTTCCTTGGTTGTCAAGTAAATCAAATGATTTCTTCCATCTGAGTAAAGAGTAAAGCCTGAGTAAAGAGTAAAAAGATGACTTCTCAAACATATCCAGAAATTTGTAAACAGTACACTCATATCTTTTAGTTTAAGAAGTGGTCTTAAAATATATAAATTTGTTTTTCCACCTATGTTTAATATGCCCAAATTTAAAGGGAGAGCTAAAAGACAGCCTACAAATAAATATAGCTATGAAATAAAATTATAGCACTTTACTAAAAAAGGGATGTAATAATGTTATTTAACGAAGTATTTTATATATGACTTGCCACTATTCTATACATAAAATTTTTTTTCTTAATTCTTTCCTGTGTTAACTAGGGTTATTTTCTATTTAAGGTAATCCTGCTGGAGAACAGATGCTATCCAATATTTATTACAACACATGAGTTGTGTTGTTTCACAATACTGAATTTCTTAGGTGAGGTATTTTATTTAAAAAGGAGGGGGAAAACTCCTATATTTTCTTGACTTCAAACCTGTGGGGCCAGGGGATATAGATTGAAATGCTCCGTATTTAGTCTTGGGGATCAGGCTTGTTTAGTACAATACCATGGTTTTAGAAGTCTGTACTAGGAACATTTTTAAAATACATTTTTTATATTTCAGATGTAATGCAGTGCACTTTTATTTGAACAATAAAAAAACCCATAACTTTTTGAGACCATGAAGGTCTTTTATTTTTTAATTTTGAAAATATGTGGTATGTGTATATGCAGACTACATCATTGTTTTAAGAAATGATTTAACTCTTGGACATTACACTTGGGTTAGTTCACACCTTAAATCCCCAAGTAGTTAATATCTCAATTATTGTATAATCAGTTTATACCATCCATTCCCAACAAAATTCCACATTTCATGCCTTTTCAACATACATTTCAACATAATCAACATATTTACAAACACTGACTTCACTGTTTATAAAGAAGAAATTTCCCCTCCTATTTCCCATTACTGAAAAGTCAAGTCATTTTTATTGATACATGAAAATTAATTTTTTTGTAAATGACTACGTATAGTCATTTTTCTCCTTTGGAAAAGGTAAATAGCTTATTAACTAATCCTGTCTTGTTCTTCACAAAAATAATAGTCCATCCGTGTTTTGACTCAAATAACCTAAATACACATTTTGTAAAAATTTTGTACCCTATATTACTTATTTTTAAAACAGTACAGTGTTAGACTAAACAGGAAAACTCAAAGTTATAAAATCTCTTCAGATCCTCTAGTTTATTAAATCTATTTTCATGTTGATGTTTTTCACAACACTTATTCCCACAGATCTG